GGGAACGTCCCGGCCCACCCCGGCCGGGCCAGGGCCTAGGAAGGGCGGGCGTCCGGCGCCGCCGTGGGTCCCTCCGGCGTGGCCGCCCACACCTCCTGGCCACGGCGGGGCTGCGGTGGGGGGACATCCTGGGGCGGGCGGCTGGACGGAAGGGACTAGAGTCGGGGCGCGTCCACGGCCAACCGCCCCGAACCAAGCAGGGGAGGCCAGGGACCAGGAGCTTCCGGGGCCCCGCGGCTGGAGCGCCCGGACGCGAAGGGGCGGCGGGTGACGGGGCGCGGTGCGGGCGGCTACAGGGCCGGACGGGAGTTCCTCCGCTTTCCGCCGCGCGGCTCGCGGTCTCAGCCGAGGTCATCGAGGGCCAGGAGCCCTGGCGGAGGCCCCGCCGTCCCGGACCCACCGACGCACTCCCAGGGCTTGGCGCTTTCCCACCACCCCGGACCGCCCTTGGGGTGCCGGAGGGGCTCGGGGCGCGGCGTGGGGAGCCTTTGTGCCCTCTCCGCTTGTTGAGGTTTTTTCTCCGGAGGAGAGCTCCCCGCCCGCCACCCCTTTCCTCTCGAAAGTTTTGTGGTTTCCCTAGAAGACGAAAGAGGTTGAGAAGGTTGCGGAGACTTTTGCAATCTTCCCCGTCCAGAAACTCTAAAACCTCTCGGCGTTTGGCCCAGGGGAGCTATCTGGGGTCAAGGGGAGGGAGCTGGCCGCACATTCCTTCGCCCGCCTTCCTCCCACCTGGAGCCGCGGCCCCGCGGGGCAGTGCGTCCGAGCTGGTGCGGCGACGCCGGCAGCGGCGGGGTTAAGCTCAGGAATGCGGCGCGAGGAATGCGCATGCAGATGAGGCGGGCGGGCGCATGCTAATCGCATGCAAATGAGGGGCCCGCCGCTGCCGCGGCAGCGCCGCAGCTTCCCGGATCCGAGCCCAGACGGCGGCGGCTCCGGCAGCCTGGGCGCCGCGACCCTCGGCGGCCAGAGGGGGACGGGGCGGAGGAGGAGGAAGAGGCGGAGGCAGCGGCGGCGAGGGGGAGGAGGGTTCGCTCGCCGGCTCCGACGCAGACATGGTGGACTGATCCGCAGCGGGGCCGCGAACAGCGTTTCCTGAGGCACCTCCCGCGCGTGGTTCCGCCGCGCCCCGCGCCCTGCGCCCCTCAGCCCCTCGCCGGCGCCCGCGTCGCGGGTTGGCAGCCTAGCCCGGCAGCCGCGTTCCCGCCGCGTCCCGCGCCCGGTACCTATGGAGGCGCCGCTCGCCGGCGAGGCCGCCGACCATGCCTAGGAGGGCCGGGAGCGGTCAGCTGCCGCTGCCCCGGGGCTGGGAGGAGGCCAGGGACTACGACGGCAAGGTCTTCTACATTGACCACAACACCAGGAGGACCAGCTGGATCGACCCCCGGGACAGGTGGGCGCCGGCCGCGGGGGCGCGGGCCCGTTATCACTGGTGTGTCAATTCTGGTTTGTTGTAGGTTAACGAAGCCCTTGTCATTTGCTGATTGTGTTGGGGATGAGCTGCCGTGGGGATGGGAAGCAGGGTTTGACCCTCAGATTGGTGTCTACTACATCGATCACATCAACAGTAAGTTTTCCTTTTTGGTAAAAGCAAACATATCTAAAAAGTACCCTCCACCTAATGTTTTCAGAAACCACGCAGATAGAAGATCCAAGAAAACAATGGAGGGGGGAACAGGAGAAGATGCTCAAGGACTACCTCTCTGTGGCACAGGATGCCCTCCGGACACAGAAGGAACTGTACCATGTGAAGGAGCAGAGGCTGGCGCTGGCCCTGGATGAATACGTGCGATTAAATGATGCCTATAAGGAAAAGTCAAGTTCTCACACAAGCTGTAAGTACAGTGTGGCTATTCAGACTTTGGAAAATAATTAGTTTTTCTTTTTTCTCTATAAAAGTATTCTCAGGATCTTCATCCAGTACTAAATATGATCCCGATATTTTAAAAGCTGAGATCTCCACTACAAGATTAAGGGTAAGAAGTTTTAAATTGTGGTTCTATGTTGAACATTAATGTTTATGTTGATTTCTCTTTAAAGGTTAAAAAGCTAAAGAGAGAGCTCTCACAGATGAAGCAGGAACTGCTCTATAAAGAACAAGGCTTTGAAACATTGCAGCAGTGAGTATGAAAAGACTGAATCAACTTTAGAAGATATTTTTTCTTTCTTTTTCTCTTTTCACAGAATTGATAAAAAAATGTCTGGAGGCCAGAGCGGGTATGAACTCAGTGAAGCCAAAGCCATTCTAACAGAACTAAAATCTATCAGAAAGGCAATTAGCTCAGGAGAAAAAGAAAAACAAGATCTGATGCAGGTACATTATAAAACATTTTGTTAAGCCAAACTGCTTTATGAAACACTTTGTGTTTTCTGAACAGAGTCTTGCTAAGCTGCAGGAGCGGTTTCATTTGGATCAGAACATTGGCAGATCTGAGCCAGATTTGAGATGTAGTCCTGTGAACTCTCATTTATGTCTCTCCAGACAGACCCTTGATGCTGGGTCACAAACAAGCATTTCCGGAGATGTAAGTTATCTGTGCTGAAGAGTTGGCCCAGTATTGACTTTTTTCCTTTTTCTTTTTCCACTAGATTGGAGTAAGAAGTAGATCAAATTTAGCTGAAAAGGTCAGGCTAAGCCTACAGTATGAAGAAGCCAAAAGAAGGTAATGACAGAGAAGCTGTTTTGTGCATGGCTTGTGCATACCTCTTCTATCTTTTTTTTTTTAGTATGGCCAACTTAAAAATTGAACTGTCAAAATTGGACAGTGAGGCCTGGCCTGGGGCACTGGATATTGAGAAGGAAAAACTGATGCTGATTAATGAAAAAGAAGAACTTTTGAAAGAGCTTCAGTTCGTCACCCCACAGAAACGTACCCAAGATGAATTAGAACGCCTAGAAGCTGAAAGGCAGCGGCTGGAAGAAGAGTTGCTGTCTGTGAGGGGAACACCAAGCAGAGCTCTGGCCGAGAGGTTTGTTTTCCTTCTGGAAATAGGGCAGCTTAAATCATTTGAAAATAATTTTTTTTCTTCCTAGATTGAGATTGGAAGAGAGAAGAAAAGAGCTGCTACAGAAACTTGAAGAAACTACTAAATTAACTACTTATTTGCATTCACAACTTAAAAGGTGAGCTTATCAGATTTTTGAGGGGAAAGCTTAGATTTTATGGTGTGTGCTTTTTGTCTTTCAGCCTCTCTGCCAGCACCCTGTCCATGTCATCTGGGAGCAGCCTGGGTTCCCTGGCATCGAGTCGGGGCTCTCTGAACACCTCCAGCAGAGGGTCACTCAACTCCCTCAGTTCCACCGAACTCTATTACAGCAGTCAAAGTGATCAGATAGATGTGGATTATCAGTATAAACTGGACTTCCTTCTGCAAGAGAAAAGCGGTTACATTCCTTCTGGACCCATCACCACCATCCATGAAAACGAGGTGGTCAAGTCCCCTAGCCAGCCTGGCCAGAGTGGACTCTGTGGAGTGGCAGCTGCAGCAACAGGCCACACTCCTCCACTGGCTGAGGCCCCGAAGTCTGTGGCCTCCCTGTCCTCGAGGTCCTCCCTTTCCTCCTTGTCTCCTCCAGGCTCTCCCTTGGTTTTGGAAGGCACGTTTCCCATGTCTTCTTCTCATGATGCCTCTCTCCATCAGTTCACTGCTGACTTTGAAGACTGTGAGTTGAGTAGCCATTTTGCAGATATCAGCCTCATCGAAAATCAGATTTTGCTGGATTCTGATTCAGGAGGAGCCTCCCAGTCTCTTTCAGAGGATAAAGACCTTAATGAATGTGCTAGGGAGCCATTATATGAAGGAACTGCAGGTAAATGCAGCCCTTTGCTTTCATGTATTCCCTCTGATTAGTGCTCTCACCCTCCCCTCCATAGATGTGGAAAAATCATTACCAAAAAGAAGAGTGATCCACTTGCTTGGGGAGAAAACCACTTGTGTGTCGGCTGCTGTGTCTGATGAGTCTGTGGCTGGAGACAGTGGGGTCTATGAAGCTTTCGTGAAACAGTAAGGATTCAGCAGGGGCGCTTTTAGCTCCAATTAACTGTTCATCTACTCCCTGTCCATATAGACCTAGTGAAATGGAAGATGTCACATACAGTGAAGAGGATGTAGCCATTGTAGAGACCGCCCAGGTTCAGATAGGACTCAGGTAAGGAATGTACGTGGGAAAGGAGCAGTTCTTTCCTGACTTCATTTAGCCTCTCTTTTGACAGATACAATGCAAAAAGTTCAAGTTTCATGGTGATTATAGCACAGCTCCGAAACCTTCATGCCTTCTTGATACCTCATACTTCAAAAGTGTAAGTAAAATCAGCGAAGATCAAATTGAGGATATGAAATCCATTTTATTCTTGTTCTTTGCAGATATTTTAGGGTTGCCGTTCTTCCTTCCTCAACTGATGTCAGCTGTCTGTTTCGCACAAAAGTTCATCCGCCCACAGAATCCATTTTATTCAATGATGTGTTCAGAGTCGCCATTTCCCAAACAGCCTTACAACAGAAGACACTGAGGGTAGACCTTTGCTCTGTCAGTAAACACCGAAGGGAAGAATGCCTGGTAGGATTCTTCATAATTCCCATTACCAAATATTTTTTTTCTTTGTTTTCTTTCACTTACATAGGCTGGAACTCAGATCAGCCTGGCAGATTTACCATTTTCCAGTGAGGTTTTCACTCTATGGTATAACTTGCTTCCTTCCAAGCAAATGCCTTGCAAAAAGAATGAAGAAAATGAGGACTCTGTATTTCAACCAAACCAGCCGTTAGTAGATTCTATAGACTTGGTGAGTCAAAATTAGAGTATAATATGAAAGTAATGTTAATTGCCGTATGCTTTACATTCTTCAGGATGCAGTGTCAGCCTTACTTGCAAGAACATCAGCTGAGTTGTTAGCTGTGGAACAAGAATTAGCACAAGAAGAAGAAGAAGAATCAGGACAAGAAGAGCCAAGGGGCCCAGATGGAGACTGGTTAAACACTTATTTCCTTTGCTGTTGGGAGCTCAAAGATGATGTGTTTACACGGCTTACAGTGAAACCTTTGTAGGCTCATGCTTTATTCCAGAATGATGGAAACCAAAAGTGTTTTGTTTTTGTTTTACCATAGGCTAACAATGCTAAGAGAGGCCTCTGATGAAATTGTGGCTGAAAAAGAGGCTGAAGTTAAATTGCCAGAGGACAGTAGCTGTACAGAAGATTTAAGTTCATGCACTAGTGTGCCTGAGATGAATGAAGACGGGAACAGGAAAGAAAGCAACTGTGCCAAAGACCTCAGAAGTCAGCCACCTACTAGAATACCAACACTGGTGACTATTCCGCTGTGCTGTCTTAAAACTGAAGCTCCTGACAAATTGTTAACTTCTCTTATAGGTTGACAAAGAGACAAACACTGATGAAGCCGCTAATGACAATATGGCAGTTCGCCCCAAAGAGCGCAGCAGCCTGAGCTCTAGACAGCATCCGTTTGTGAGGAGCAGTGTGATAGTGCGCTCACAGACCTTTTCTCCAGGAGAGCGGAACCAGTACATCTGCAGGGTAAGGTGGCAGTGCTCGTGGTGAGGCGCTGGAGTGATTTTTTTTTTAAATCTTTTGTTGCCAGTTAAATCGGAGTGACAGTGACAGTTCAACCCTGGCTAAAAAATCACTGTTTGTGAGAAACTCCACCGAACGCCGCAGTTTGAGGGTCAAAAGGGTATGTATTCCCTCAGCCACGTCCCACTGTCCGGGTGTTCGTCATTCCGTTTCTAACTATCCAGACGGTTTGCCAGTCAGTCCTTAGAAGAACAACACAGGAATGCCCAGTGCGGACATCTCTAGACTTAGAACTGGACCTTCAGGCATCTCTGACCCGGCAGAGCCGCCTCAATGATGAGCTGCAGGCGCTGAGGGACTTGCGGCAGAAGCTGGAGGAACTGAAAGCTCAGGGAGAGACTGACCTTCCACCAGGCGTGCTGGAGGATGAGAGGTTCCAGAGGCTTCTGAAGCAAGCTGAGAAGCAGGTACGCAGCTCAGGGTCTGTCATCTCGGAGGGTGTGTTTCTTACATTTTTATTCCCTTTTCCAGGCTGAACAGTCCAAAGAAGAGCAGAAGCAAGGTCTGAATGCAGAGAAGTTGATGAGGCAAGTCTCCAAGGACGTGTGTCGGCTCCGGGAGCAGAGCCAGAAGGTGCCTCGGCAGGTGCAGTCCTTCAGGTGAATAGCCCCATCCAGGACAGCTTTTGGGTATAAGTCAATTTATTTCTCACCCCAACTCTAGGGAGAAGATTGCCTACTTCACCAGAGCAAAGATAAGCATCCCATCCCTGCCAGCTGATGATGTGTGATTACATGACTTAAGAAATTATTTTTTCATCTGTTCACTTTCTTAGGGAGGGTAAAAGACTGAAGATTTGTGTTTTTGTTTTGGTGTTTGGTTTTTTTTGGTAACGTAACTGTCAACTCTTGAAGAACTTTTATTTCACATCAGATTTTCAACACATTAATTTGTAAAGTACCTTGAGTGTAATTTTTATATGCTTAAAAAAGAAAAAATCATATAAGAAAGATGGGATAACCTGGTACACAAATGTTGCCCAGTATGTGCGCATTGCCAGTGGACTTCATTTTGTAAAAATGGAATAGAGGCAGTACCCCACATGTGTACTGTTGAGCCGGCTGTTGAGAAACAACTTGGTTCAGCCGGTGGTTTTGCTTCTCCTTTGTGTTCCTGTGAGTAGGCTGTGCCGATGGCAGCAGCGCCACGTGGTATCTGTGCGCTGGCGAGGAGAGGAGCGCTTTCCATTTGGAGGCAGTGTGAGCACACGCTGGAGTGCAGCGTTCCAAAGTCCGCCCGAAATGGATGCTGCGTCCACGGCCATCACCTGTGCGGGAACACCTGGTTTCCTTAAGACAATTTCCTTTTTGTCCTTTTATATTTTTCTAAAGAAAACTAAGATATAAACTACCAAGTGCTCTTAAGAATAAAAATAAGAATAAGAATACAAAGGAGCACTACTCTTGGCTACACGAAAGATCTTGGGATTCATGACACTGAGGGCAGGGAGAAGAAAGAACACCAGCCACGCAGAGATACAAATAAGCTCATCAAATGAGCAGCTGGTTTGTCTCACTCAGCCTGAATTTGCATTAAGTGTTCAAAAGTGAGTTTCTGGCTTGCACTAGTGTTTTGCCCTAAATCTAAGGATGGTGCCTAGTGGTGGCCCTGTGTTCTGAGGACAGAGAGAGCTGGAGGGGTGGAGGGAAATGCATCGGCACTCATTTGGTGTAACCAAGAAGAGGGGGAAAGATGTCTTGATAGAATCAAAGTTGCCAAAAACAAAGAAGAGTTTATCAAGCAGATTTCTAACATTTAGTAGAAACTACTTCATAGCTCTCATTTTTAGGGGGTTCTATCTATAATTTATGGTAAATAGTTGGGAGGCAAAGGGAAGAATGTGTGTGGGGGGATTATTAATTTGAAGTATAAGCTAAATTGTTTATTAAAAAGCCTATTTTGGATGAACAAGTTTAGAGAGATAAACTGACTAATGTGTCCTCCAGTTTAGAATTTCACCTTACCCGACCCAGGCACTTCTTAAAAACACAGATCCTCAGTGCAGCTCTGCCAGCATCAAGGCTTTTAAAATATGTAGTATTTAGGCCATTTAAACCATACTTATTACTCAATAACCCAAGAAACAATTTTGGGTTAGCCATCTAATATAGCAAATAAAATAGATTTTTTAAAGAAATCCAAAATTGTCTTAAAGGAATGGACCCCTTGAAGAAAAAAAAAAAAAGTTTTGTTCCTCAGTTAGAATGCTCACTAGCTCACTAGCAAGAATTTTTATTTTCTTGAAAGCAATTATATATATTTTGGAAAGTTCATGTTATTGGAATTGAAGTTCAAATTAAGCAACTTCTGAGCCTAGAACTTTAATTACTTTTTCCTAAATGTCCCAACACTTACATACAAATTTCTTTGAAGACATAACTGGACATGGCAGACACTGCTTTGAACAAAAACCAGCCTAGTGAATTGACTGAGTACAGTCCTTTAAGGCTGCCCAGTTCATTCTATTAGATGACTAAGGAAAACTAGAAAAAGAATACAGTTCACCCTTGTCAAGGTCAAATGTGAAAGACAGAAGTTTATTTAATGTAGAGGTAAATGAAGGTGAGCTGTTTTCAGCATCTTAGTTTGACCATGAAAATGTCTATAGAATTATGTGTAGTTGTTCCGTACGATTTTATTTTCTTCATTTATTTATTTACAGTCTTATTTATGTTCTGTTTAATATATAGTTTGATTCTGGCCATTTTAAATATTTGACACAGAAGAGACTATATTGGAATATTTACAGCTTTATAAGTCTTTCATCAGATTAGCTGTTGACTTTTTGTAATACAAAAAGTTTCAGACAAGTATTAAAGAATAAAATCTGTCTCAGGCTGGTAGTTAGCAGTTGTGACCAAGATGCTTTTGGTTGTTGTATTTCACAAAATTTCCTCATTTCTAACATGAGAGATGAACTTATTTTAATATAATCCTTTTTCTACACTTTAAAAGTCAGCAATAGTGTTATGTATTTATAGGCAGCTTTTAATAATCTTGTCATATTTGTACTAACCCAAATGATTCACAGTGACAAAACATTTTAATAACTTGATCACAAAACCATATGGACAAATATGAATTTTAATATTATAAATACTATTTTTAAAAGGTAGAATTTATTCGCACAGGGTAAAAAGAATGTAATATTTAGTTCTCAAGTTTGAATTATCAGTATATTATTACAATTTTGTATATCAGAATCTTAAGTGTTACAGGTACAAAAAGAATATTGCTAGCCAAATGAACAAAGTTTAGCTAAATCTCTGTAGCATGCAAATCAAATAAATTAAAATTTTTTGCTATTGCTTTATCTATATTGTCTTAAATATCAAAAGCTCAGGACTGAACTTAATATTTAATCAGGTTAAATTCTGAACATGTTTCTGTTTTAATTTGTCTTGTTTGTAAACGTATGCAAATACATCACATAGATTAACTGGTTTCTGCACTTTCCATGTGTTTGTGGGTGGAAAAAAATTCAGTGGTTTTTTTTAAAAAAAAAAGCAAAAACAAAGCTACATATTGCCTAATACTCTATTTCAGTGTCGTTTATTGTTCAGTTTATTTCCCTGATTGGCACAAACACAAGAGTTTCCTTGAACCATGTACCAAGCAAATACAAAATATTTCATGAAGAAATCCCCAGGCTGGCAGTTTGTGATGAATAGTTCTTGTTGGAACTATATGTATTGCTGATAAAAAAGGACGAAGTATTTTCATTGAGCAAATAAAATGAAGGGCTCCAGAATATGTGCTCTGTGGTCGCTGCGCCTGGGCTGGCAGTGTGCTCCACAGAGAGGCAGCCGTCCCAGGAGGTTATCTACCCACACACCCCAGTCCTGCCCTGCCGTGCCCCCCACAGGCTGCTCAGTGCCTGGGAAGCCAGAAACGCTGCCCGTGAAATACAGAACACAGGATGCAGAAGCACGTTTGTGTGGCAGAGTCTACTTGAATCATCCAAAACCCAAGATCGCCCTCCTGCCTCTGACAGTATAGAAGGCGTGACTGAATGTGGCTGCCTTTTGAAAAAGGTTCCATAGAGACACTGAGGTCTCTGATTCAGAAGGAGATGATGTGTCTACACCTTTCACCTCTGAAGCTTCTAAAGAGCTAGTAATTATTTTATATAATAAGACGTCATGCATTTTAAATAAATATGCAACAAGACCTCAGGCTTATTATACTAGGTTATCTTAAACACCTGAAATAAGTAAATGATTTGCCAAATGATTCCGCTCCATATGAATAATACCTTCAAAGATACATAGAGATTAATGTTTTATTTACCACTTCTGTGCAATCGCTATTTTAAAATTGAGAAAACTCATCCACAGTAATGGGTGTCATTACTATTCAGTCTTGATTGATTTTGGTCTCAGACTAGAAGATAAAAATGGTTTACCAGTCTTGGAAAGAAACTATAGTTTAATAGCCACAGGAAAAGATGCATTTTCAAAAATCAAAAGCACAGTGAGATGACTAGAGCGGGACATCCTACCAAATCCAGTGTTGAGCAAGCGTCTCCTGAACAGCAGACGCTTGTCCTTTCTGGCTTAGTGTTTCAGGTTGGTGTTTCTCGTCTCCAGTTCTTGATGATGATCTTGTGTTTGTGCCACTGCGTAGTGGCCCGAAGCTAGGGGAGCGTGGCTGGAGCAGGCTGCACAGTGGAGCAGACACCCTCCTAGCAGAAGAGAAAGTCCAGCAAACCAGCCCAGAAACAGGGCCTCCCCAAACTCCCACCTGGGGACAAAGTCTGGGACGTTCTCATCCCAGAACTCCTGAACCGTCTTGTGGGCAACCCAAGAGACGGGAACCAGGGCTGTGACTCCCGAGGCCCAGGACAGAATTCCTCCCAGGATCAGCAGTCGCCTCTTGAGATCTCTCTGACTCTCTCCAATTCTCAAACAGTCCAGGCCAAACCCAGAGACCAGCAGGCCCAGAAATCCCAGCCCATTTGACAGAAACATTAAGATCCTGGAGACCCTGAGTTCAGCAGGCAAAGCCAGGAAGGAGTCAAAGTCCTTGCATTGCATCCCCACTTCCTCTTGGATGACACAGGTTTGCCAGAGTCCCATGGTCCAGTTTTCCATTTCATTTAAGTCCAGGTTGAGGTTCTTCCAGTGTGGCAGGTAGTTTGTAAGACAGGATAAAACCCATCCCAGCAAAGATAATGAAACTCCAGCTAGTTGAGCTACAGTTCTAAATACTAAAGCCATTATAATGTCCTGAGAGCTTTAGCCAAACTAACTCCTGCCCTTCGGTTGCTGTGAAAAGAAGTGTGACACTTGTGTTATAACTTATGAAACTCAGAAATATTTCTTCATTGTGTATATAGGAGGATTCTTGCCAGAGTTGCTATTGTTTGATTCCATGTTGAATGGGTTTCACAAAAGGATAGGGAAATAATGCCGCCAACCAGTAATGCCAAGGTGTGGCCAAGATTGTGTTTGTGTCCTGTGGGCTGGATTTGACAGAAAGCAGTTTGTCACTGAAATATAATTAAGTGATAATCTCCTTTCATTGTCAAGGTTAAAATGGCTTTCATGTTATTCCCAACCTTTCTAACAAAGAATTAAGTCTAAATGCAAAATGTTTAACTGATGGTTTTGGTTCAACTCCTCCTGCTTTGTGTTTCACTAACTGCACCTGTCAGATTTTCATCTCTTATAGTTCTCACATTTCAAATGTGCATGTTATGGTAATACTGAGTGTTATTTTTTAAAAATAGGTTTAAGAAAAGTATTTCTTAACCAAATAAATCAATCTTATCAGAAATCTCTCTACACCTTAACTCACTCCTGCGTTTC